AATATTTGGTTACTTAGTCCCCTGTGTTCTCATTACAAATGCGTTTCCAAACTCCCAGTTTAAATTTAAAATACATAAGTCGTTTTATTAATTTCAACATCTTAGAGTTCTCTCTTCCAACATCTTTTGACCTGCCTTCAATGAGGCCTGCTTGCTCCTGAAGTCCTATGCAATGTCTCATCTTATTATCCACATTTAGCATTATCTTGGAGGTAAGCTTCGTCTTCTCTTGGGATGGATCTACCATTAGCAGGTACCTATTCCATCTTTTTTCTTGTTTATACCTTCATTTGGAAGGAATATCTCCTCCAATAACTTTCTGAGAAAGATACATGGGAGGTAAATTTTTGAGACTCAGAAAATATTAAAATGCTTTTTTTCCCCTGCCCTCACTCTTAATTTGCCCAGGTATTTATTTCTGATTTGGAAAATTTTTCCCTCAGACTTTTGAAGGCATTGTTCTATTTTATTCTAGTTTCTAGTTTTTCTCAACAAAGTTCAATGCCATACTTATTTTTTATGTCTTTTCTCTTTCTCTCCCTCACTTTTCCTCTCTATAAAAAAAATTAGGGTGTCTGTTTGTCTACAGTGTTACAAAATTTTACAGTGATGTGGTGTGGATCTATTCACATGGGCTATATGGGTTCTTTCAAATTAGGAACTCATGAGTTTTCATTATGAAAATTGTGCATGATTATTTGATGATTTTCTTTCCTCTGTTTTCTCAAGTCTCTCTTTCTAGAGCTAATATTATTCAGATGTTAAATCTGGATTCATGCTCTAAGTTACTTTTCCATCTTTGTATTTTGTACTGTGTTGTAGATTTCCTAATCTTTATCTTTCAGCTCACCTGCTGGGATTTTCATTTATGCAATTATATTTTTAAAGTTCTTTACTTGTTATTCTCTTTTTATAGCAACGTGTTCTTGTTTCATGATATAATGTATTTTTGTAAGATGAGAGTATTAATAATAATTTTTTAAAGTCTTTACTTTCTTTAATATAATCTACTTCTTCCAAGTAGTGTTTGTTTTATTCTCAGTCTTTGAGGTTTTTTCAAATACCTATTTACCCTAAATTAGTGGCTCATGTGTATGAGAATGGATCACAGAAGAACTGACTGGAAGCTCTGTTGTCACCAGTGGGCCTCATGTAGGATAACATTGCAGAGCTGTTTCACTGAGAAACTCACAAGATTACTATCTTTATGCTCTTTATTCTTGACCTGGTCAAATTACCCAGTAAAGAAGGCGCGTACCAGGCTGCATTGAGTTCTGGAAGCCATGTGGGGAAGGTGAACTGGAGGAGGCAACATCCAGTGTGAATGTTCACTGAATGTTTGCAGTAAGATGGTACTCCTGCCCTCTTCTGTGCTTGGTGTCCTACAGTCCTTGGCCTTGATGGTAAAATAGAAAAGTAAAGAAGGCATCTCAGTGATATGTGTGTTGCTTTTACCCTTCTAATCTCCTGCAGGGGTAGGAAAGAATACTGCTAGCGTGTAGGGAATAGGAAAGGATATCTGAAGTTCTAATTACTGTATGTATATTTTCAGCCTCATGCTATTTTAATATCCCCTTCCCCCTTTTAGAAGTACTTTTAGAAGTACCTTTGATACCGTTTCTGGAGCCTTTTTGGTGTTAAGCAGTAAAGCTTTGCTTCTTAGCTTTCCCCCCACATTTGGCTTAAAAATCAGCTTTTGTAGCTTTATTATCAATTCAATATATCAGAATTTACTCTCTAATTATTAACTCTAATATTTCATTAGATTATTCAAAATTTATACAAGATGTGCATCTAACTTTCTCCTACAGTTTCCTGTAAATTTTGTCCAGAAAAAAAAATGTTGATTGCAGTGGGCACCTGTGGCATATGAGAAGATTGTCATATGCAGAATCCGACCTTGAGCCACAGCAATTTTGATCCTGTAGACAAGTGACTGCCTGTCTTTCTGCTTTTCAGGCTTTTATTTTAGTGTCTCCTCCCTTGATCTCATATTGTAGGCTCATTTTCTTAGCCCCTTTTTCTCTTATTATAGTGGGATTTAATAACTAGAATACCCTGTAAGTAAAACCAAAAATTATACTATAACATTTTTTCTTGTCAGTAAATATACTTCTGCATCAGCATTTTAATGGCTATATAGGAATCCCATTTTACAAATATACCTAATCCTCTAGTGTTGTAAATATGAGTTGTTATAAGCAATATTGTGAAGAACCAAATTTTATACCACTTCTTCTAGACAAATTTTATACCACTCTTTAAATAAATTCACAATGTGACAAAATCATGAATTGTCTCTTAAAATGTTTCTTAGAAAATAGCATCTTACTTCCAATCACATGAGGATATTTTCTTTTCTACTTTAGACCATTTGGTGTCAGTGTTCCATTTAACAGCTTTTCCCACCAGCTGGTAAATTCTGTGTGTGTTTAATTCATCCTAGTTAAACAGGCTGTGCCTGGAAAATGGGAGGGCACCCAATACATATTTGGTAGTAGACATTTGCATCATAAATGAATTTTTATTATTGTGTTTTAAAGCATCAAAAATAAAGGGTCTGGTATGAAAGGAAGCAGGAAGTAATAAATTTTAAATACTCTATTTTTATTACTTGGTCTACTGAGGTGACTCAGGTCATAAAGGCAGTAACATTGAGAACCAGGTTTAGAAAGAAGGAGCTTACCATGACAGGGTGAGATATAGGTACACCTACACACTCTACCCTGGCATAGCAAGCGGTGCTGCACTCCCATGTGGACAAACTTGGAACAAATGGCTTTCAAGATAAGGCAGTGACGTGAACTATTTAACCTCACTTTATTTGGGAATTTAACCTAAGGACGAGCATACTATATAGAAATAATACATGTATTGGGAGTAATTGTGTGGTTGGATTACATATTATTTGCTTAATCTAGGGTTTTTCTAAGTGGAGTCTACAAGTAATTTGTTTCAGAATTACATGAGATCTTGTTGAATATGCACATTTCCTGGCTCGCCTCTGACCTACAGAATCAAAATCACTGTGGCTGGGGTGGGATTCTGCATACGACAATCTTCTCATATGCCACAGGTGCCCACTGCAATCAACATTTTTTTTTTCTGGACAAAATTTACAGGAAACTGTTTGAGAAAGTTAGATGCACATCTTTTATAAATTTGAATAATCTAATGAAATATTATAGTTAATAGAGAGAAAATTCTGATATATTGACAACATATTTTATTGCTTTTTCTTTCAACTATTTTTTTCTGTAAGAATTTGAATAATTCGTTATACATGCAGAAGGTCAGGAAAAATTATCACAGATTAAAAAAAATAGACTTCTAATTCTCTGATGGAACCATTACCTGCAGGCCTTCATTTTTGGTTTAAAAATATAACAAATATGTGGCATATCTTATACTTCTGACCTAAAATTTCAATTTTTTAACCCAGCAATTTTTTAATATTTTTGTTGATCTTAGATTTCACTATAGATAAGCTAAATGTGTTATGAGAGAGATTTTAAATTGAAAACTGCTCACGGTGACAATTTATGCAGTTACATGGCATGTATAAGAGCTCTTACCACAACGCCTGAAACAAAATAGGTAATAATTAATGCATGCCCTCTTCTGTGTAAAGATGCCTAACTCTCACTATTTCTTCTTTCAGCAAACTTCCTTGATAACATGCTTTTGCGAAGTGCAGGAAAATTAAATGTGGGCACCAAGAAAGAGGATGGTGAGAGTACAGCCCCCACCCCCCGTCCAAAGGTCTTGCGTTGTAAATGCCACCACCATTGTCCAGAAGACTCAGTCAACAATATTTGCAGGTTGGTGATATAAATGATTTAAAGCTAGCTTTTCTGTTTCTCACTTTGCTTGTTTGATCTTCAGCACAGACGGATATTGTTTCACGATGATAGAAGAGGATGACTCTGGGTTGCCTGTGGTCACTTCTGGTTGCCTAGGACTAGAAGGCTCAGATTTTCAGTGTCGGGTAAGGTAGATAACTTGATTCTGTAACCTTTCACTCACTAATAGCTGTTTGGGTTCGATTATAGGACACTCCCATTCCTCATCAAAGAAGATCAATTGAATGCTGCACAGAAAGGAACGAATGTAATAAAGACCTACACCCTACACTGCCTCCATTGAAAAACAGAGGTAAGTGAGGAAGGCTTCCAGCCTGGAAAATCTTGATTATGGCTCTTTTTCTTTTTAATTTCAGATTTTGTTGATGGACCTATACACCACAGGGCTTTACTTATATCTGTGACTGTCTGTAGTTTGCTCTTGGTCCTTATCATATTATTTTGTTACTTCCGGTAAGTTTCTAACATGTAGATGCAAAATTTTTATCTAAAATTATCTTCATCTATCCATCTTTAGGTATAAAAGACAAGAAACCAGACCTCGATACAGCATTGGGTTAGAACAGGATGAAACTTACATTCCTCCTGGAGAATCCCTGAGAGACTTAATTGAGCAGTCTCAGAGCTCAGGAAGTGGATCAGGCCTCCCTCTGCTGGTATGAGAAGAACACATCTTGAATTTAAAGGAATACACTAACAGTGTGTTTTGGGATTTCACAGGTCCAAAGGACTATAGCTAAGCAGATTCAGATGGTGAAACAGATTGGAAAAGGTCGCTATGGGGAAGTTTGGATGGGAAAGTGGCGTGGCGAAAAGGTAGCTGTGAAAGTGTTCTTCACCACAGAGGAAGCCAGCTGGTTCAGAGAGACAGAAATATATCAGACAGTGTTGATGAGGCATGAAAACATTTTGGGTGAGTAAAAGTCTGCATAGCTATGTTCAGGGACACTAAACCTTTTCATCTTTTTTCCTTTTAGGTTTCATTGCTGCAGATATCAAAGGGACAGGGTCCTGGACCCAGTTGTACCTAATCACAGACTATCATGAAAATGGTTCCCTTTATGATTATCTGAAGTCCACCACCCTAGACGCTAAATCAATGCTGAAGTTAGCCTACTCTTCTGTCAGTGGCTTATGTCATTTACACACAGAAATCTTTAGTACTCAAGGCAAACCAGCAATTGCCCATCGAGATCTGAAAAGTAAAAACATTCTGGTGAAGAAAAATGGAACTTGCTGTATTGCTGACCTGGGCCTGGCTGTTAAATTTATTAGGTTAGTATCAAAGTGAACAAATACATGTTTTATGCTGTAATGCTTTGCTTTACTTTTTCCTTAGTGATACAAATGAAGTTGACATACCACCTAACACTCGAGTTGGCACCAAACGCTATATGCCTCCAGAAGTGTTGGACGAGAGCTTGAACAGAAATCACTTCCAGTCTTACATCATGGCTGACATGTATAGTTTTGGCCTCATCCTTTGGGAGGTTGCTAGGAGATGTGTATCAGGAGGTAAGAAACAGTGCTGTCTTTGAAAAGCTACTTAATAATAATAATAGTAACAACATATTTTTAGGTATAGTGGAAGAATACCAGCTTCCTTATCATGACCTAGTGCCCAGTGACCCCTCTTATGAGGACATGAGGGAGATTGTGTGCATCAAGAAGTTACGCCCCTCATTCCCAAACCGGTGGAGCAGTGATGAGGTAAGGCTTGAGGTAACCATGTGGCTGTGACATGATACATTTTTCTAACATTTCTCTTCCTCAGTGTCTAAGGCAGATGGGAAAACTCATGACAGAATGCTGGGCTCACAATCCTGCATCAAGGCTGACAGCCCTGCGGGTTAAGAAAACACTTGCCAAAATGTCAGAGTCCCAGGACATTAAACTCTGATAGGAGAGGAAAAGTAAGCATCTCTGCAGAAAGCCAACAGGTACTCTTCTGTTTGTGGGCAGAGCAAAAGACATCAAATAAGCATCCACAGTACAAGCCTTGAACATCGTCCTGCTTCCCAGTGGGTTCAGACCTCACCTCTCAGGGAGCGACCTGGGCAAAGACAGAGAAGCTCCCAGAAGGAGAGATTGATCCATGTCTGTTTGTAGGACGGAGAAACCGCTTGGGTAACTTGTTCAAGATATGATGCATGTTGCTTTCTAAGAAAGCCCTGTATTTTGTGATTGCCTTTTTTTTTTTTTAAGATGCTTTCATTTTGCCAAAATAAAACAGATAATGTGGATGGTTTAAGGGTTATAGTATTATAGTTTAAATAATAACAACAAAATTCTTCCCAGGAACTCTGCTGGAAGGTAAATTAAAATACTTGTTTTTCCATTGGTAAAATATTGTTGCACTCTGTGAACCAAAAGACAGTCTAAGTTGGAGGACATAGAACGGAACTCATCTTAAACATACTCCCCACCCCGTCTTGGCCTCCTCAGACCACTTTGGCCATCCCTGCATTTGGGGCCGCTATGGTAATGTGAATGCACTGGGTACAAACACCGCCTGTCTAGGACCACATTTGGAATTCCTGCAGGTGGCCTTTTGCAGCTTCAGGCAATATGGAACAAATGAAGGTTTATGTGACTCTAATAGAAGTAATTGTTGATAGGTGTTCTTCAGATCCACTTCTGTTTCTGATTGAGTTAGGCATCTCTTTCATGGTAAAACCCTTTTCATTAAACACAAAGAAAGCTTTTTTTTTTTTTTTTTTTTTTTTTTTTTTTTAATGTGCAGAGGATTGACCTGTGCATGCTTTTGATCTCTCATTCAAAGGATCAATATTAAATAAAATTGTCATGAGCTGTGTTGAAGACAGGGTGCTTTCAAATAGAGGTAATTTGCTCTTGTGTTGTAAGAGGAACATGTCAACAAAGATAGGAAATGAGGGTGATCGTGCAGATGGCTTGTATCTTATATATGCAAAGGAGCCAATCTCAGAAGCACAAAGAAAAAAGTGTGCATACCTTATTTTGTACAGATAAAGATGATGTCTTTTTGTTATTGTCTGTCTGTTTTGTATGTGTCTGAGATAAGGGATAGAGAGGAAACATCCGTCAGGCTAATTTAACTACATTTTATTTTAAAAATAGAGAAACATAACCTCTAGATGGGACAGCAGAGGACAGTTAGTAGAGGCCACAAACTGTTATGGGCTGCTGTGTTTTGTTCTAAAATCAATATGGTTGGAGCATGTATATCTTAGGTGATCATTTCACATCTTAGGAATGCCTACTCATTTTATTTTATTCTAGTGATGCTCAATTCACTATTTAATTTATTATATTTTCTCTTCTGTGGCACTTATACAAAATATCTCTTCACCTACTTAGTTCTACAGGGTTTTAACTTTGGAGCAACATGAATAAAATCATCGAGAAGGCCAATATTGTTTAGCAACATGAATACAATACAGTTTAAAGTTGTACACATCCTGCTCAACTTTATTCATATACATTTCCTTTCTGTGGTTTTCTTTTGCTTCTTAGAAATTCTGTTAGTGGTTAGTAAAGAATTTGAAAGTACTTTCTCCTTGCTGTTTTTTTTTTTTTTTAAGACATTCCTCCCAGAATACTCCAGGGGGCAGTGTTTTATAACACATTTTCCCCACTGGGTGATTGAAGGATGGAGGATTTTTGAAAATTTGACAGCTACATGAAACATGAGAAAACATTTTCCTCACTTCTGAAGTCGGTTTGCAGCTGGTAACTTGTTCATCCAGAAAACATTCTAAAGCAATGAGACTTTGTGAGCTGTGCTTACAGTTTGGGAGAATCATGAAGATTCTTTCTATATTTTGCATTTACTTCCCAGTGCTTCATAGCTGCATTTTGTTTGTAACTAAGACAGAAGAATTTCGTAATCCTTGAAATTGAAAAAAAAAAAATTGTGTTTTTAAAGAGTGAAAACAGTTAGAAAACAAGTAGAACTGTAATCAGAACGCTGCTTCAATTGATATTAAAAATAACCTCAATAATAATGTAAAGGTTCCTTTCTCTTGTGTCAGTTATATTCTTAGGGATAGCCTAGAAGGAATATATGGTTAGAACTAAGTGTGACTAATCATCTGAGCCTTGAAGAGAAACTTCAGTGCCTCTAAACAGATCATCTACAAAACAACAGGTAAACATTTATGCCAGTTAAGTGGGTCATGTTTTTGTTTCTTGGGTTTTTCCTAAATTTAAGTGAGGTTGGGCTTACCTTGTAGATAAAATTATGTTTTCTTTTTGGTAAATACTTGAACGTGGATAACGTCAAATCAGAATATTTTGTGAGGAGGTGATGATTTGAAATTAAGCTAGATTTCTAGGGAGGTGTTGGTTCCAATGAAGGATGGGAAGAAATTAAAATAGTCTTCAAACTTCTTCCTTATTATATTTGGTTGCTTTGGAAAAGATTGGTCCTATCCTCAATCTAATTTATTCACTATTAATATTTTAAAAACATTCCTGAGATACTTAAAAAGACCCACTTAGCGATTATAGTTGCTCAATGAAACAAGAATTTATTTATGCATAGATTTTTCTCTGTATCTTACCAAAATCCACTTTACTTAGATAACACTAAATTGTTCTTAAAGACTACTCATTTCCCAATAATCCTTTATGATTTCAAAATTTCTAGTGGCTCAGAAGTGAATTTTATTTTATTTGTCTTTCACTTGAATAAATGAGAACCCAGAAATTAATAATGTTGTTTATTGCTTACTGTCAGGACTATTTCAAAGACTAAGAAGAGTTTCTTCTAACCCCTCCCTCTCAAAGGAATCCTAAATTATTAGTTGTTAGATAAGTTTTGTATGCTAAGATATTCAGGTTTATAGTTTATGTATGTGTGTATATATATAAATATATATGTATATATAAATATTATGTTCAGTTTGGAGTCTGGCACAACTCCATTATGTGGATTAGAGAGTAAGATATTATGGATGATAAAGTACTAAATGAAACATAATATTTATTTATAAAAGTGTGTAGATTGTTAAATCACAAAAAGAGTGCTATGACCATTATGTATGAGGAAACAGGCCTTTGACCTCCTGGAAAGCACTGCTCAAAAGTCATTAGTGCCCATTTTTGAATTCCCCAAACAGAAAGCTTCTTAGAAAACATGCTGAGATTTTATTTACAGGGAATTCTTTGACACATTTCAATTGGTGTGTAGTCAAGTATAGCAAGTACTTAATAATGACTGAATTTCATGTTCCTACAGTCATACATATTCATTAGAAGTTTTATGTTGTTGGTCTGATCTGATTCTTCTTTGTTTGTGGGTGGAACGGCACTGAGAGAAGTATAGTTTTTTAAACTTGAACATGTTCAGTAGTTACATTGCCTTAGAAAACCCAGACACATAGCAGTGGAAATGAAAGAAATGGCATCAGAAGTGACTTAATTTAGCAATTGTGATTCCTCTTGTAAAACAAAACAAAAAAACAATGCCATATTTTTTGGAGAAAAGTTGGCAATATAGGGGTTTCGTTGTCTGTTTCACAAGAAGACTCATTTGTTCTTTTGGGGGAACCAGTGCCTTACAGATTTTGTATATACTGTAATTATTCAGGACTAGGGAACAAACAATTGTATTGTATTTGTTACAGATTGTATATGGCTTTGTTTTAACATTCCCCTAAATAAAATGGCTTCATTCTCCCCTTGGAAAAAAACATGACTGTTATGTTATAGTTGTGCTTATTTATT